ATACTTTAAAAATATATGTATATAGTATCCAATTTGTGTTTCTTGAATGCCGTGTCTTCCCTTAACCTTTGTGAGGATTAAAATTTTGTTTTCTTTTTGCACAGTGTTATTTCTTCCAAGTAAGGGTTTCACCCCCTTTTTTCCTGTCTTTCATATTAGAGAGTTTTTTCCAGTTGTCTGTCCATCTGAGTATGTTTAAGAGTGGGGCACAAAAAGTTGATAGGAAGCTCTTCATGTGTAGATGGTGCTTCTGCTGTCTGATTCAGTAGGTCTGTAGTGGGACCCATAAATTTGCATTTTAACTAGTTCCCAGGAATACTGATACCGTTAGTCCAGGAATCATATTTTTTTAAGAACTGCTTTATTAGGGAATGCTTTTGTGATTCATATCTATGGAAGGGAATGGATGGGAAGGAAACAGCTTGGGCAGAGGTGAAGTTGAACTGTAATGCTGAAGAGTTCTGAAGATAGAATGACCAATCAAAGCTGTCCCAGGTTGGGGGAAGGGGCTGGGCCTTAATATCCCCATGTTGATTAGTGTCTAGATATGGGCTGTCCCTGGAAATTGGTATGACCTTGAGAAGTGATATTTCCTTCAGCCTAAGCAATCATACCCAAGGGTACAGACACTGAATGCTGACAGACACCCATGGCTTTGTGCTGCACTGCACTGCACTCCCAGCAGTGGACAAAATTCTTTCCTGAAAAGGGGAAATGGAGCATTGCATTATGTTGTCTGTACATGATCCTTCCCAGTGAGCAGGGAAGCCTCATCCTGAGACAGATACTTTTTCTAATTTTTCCTTTACCATGGATTAATTTTATCTACTCTAGAACTTCATATAAGTAAAATCATATAGAATGAACTTTTCTAGGTGTTTTATATGGCTCAGTATAATATTTATTAGATTCATCCATGTTCCTCTGTGTATGTATGGGTTACTTTTAATTGCTGAGTAGTATTCCATTGTGTGACTATGCCACAAAGCGTTTATTTATTCTTACATTGACATCATTTGGATTGATTCCAGTTTGGAATTATAAAGATGCTATGAACATTCTTTTTCTTCAACATCTGTTTTGTGGACATCTAGTTTGATTCCTGTTGGATAAATACTTATGGTAGGTTTATGTCTAAATGCTAAACTAGTCCAATTTTACTAACCTAACTTTCTCTTTCTTTTAGCAAAACTGTACAATCTAAAGTGGACTGCATTTTGGTAAGTGAAATAACTAATATTAAAATCCTTTTCCAGTGAATAAAATTTGATATTTTAATTACAGCCCCCTCGGGTGAATTGTTTATAAGCTACCTAGATACTTACCTGTATCTCATCAATAATAAAATCACAATCTGAGGTAATTACATGTTTTTGAATCTTAACTGGCTCTTACTGAAAGACTGCTTAAACGAACAATTAAATTGGATATTTATTTTTCTATTCTAATAACTCTGAGAATTTGTTTAGAGAAAAGTTTTTGAAGATGTTTAATGGGTTAGTTTTGTTGAGATAGTGTGTTTTTCATGTTTTGGTTGGCAGCCTGTAGGAATTAAGCCATAATAATAGTTTAAGTTTAGATTCTACTTAATAGAATTGTAAAAATTTGTTTTCAAAAACAGCTTTTAAGATGCTTAGTGGATTAGTTTTTGTGGGGTTGCCAGCTTTCAAGATTTAAAGCCACAATAATAGTTTAAATTTAGATTGTGTTAGTATAGTAGTAGTTTCATAGGTCTTCTTTTAAACGTGTGAGGGAAGGAGCATTGCAGCTACTGGGACATCTGGAATACTGCTGATTTCTTTCATAAAATCTCTACCAAAAGGATAGCCTCTAGGCTTTAGAACACACGAAGGCTCTATACTGTTAGATTCCCCAAATTGTCAGTATAGTTAGTTCTCTTTCCCCACTTGTGACTTGGGAAGTTCTCTTATCCAAGTTTGGGTCTTGCTTATAAGCTAACCTGACTATGTTGTTGTTGGTGGTGGTGGTGGTCTGTTACAGTGTCTGGTGCTGAAATAGTATGATGTCTTATTAGCTTATATTATTATTAGCTTATTATTCTATAGGTAGCTGAATACATAGGAATAGTTTATAGGAGAAGAGGAAATTTAATCAGTTCTCTTACACTTTTCTAACCTAATAGCTAGCTAAAAGAGGACTTTGTGGAGGTGTTTTTCTTTTTCCTTTCATTTACTCTTCTTTTTGTTGTGTGTGTGTGTGTGTGTGTGTGTGTGTGTGTGTGTGTGTGTGTAGTTTTTTGGTTTTCGAGTTTTTTTTTTTGTCTTATAATAATCCTCTGAAGTAGGTAATCTTGTTACCTCCCTTTTACAAATGAAGACACCAATGCTCTTGCATTTCATTCAAAAAATTATTAAAATTATTGGACATCTTCTGTCTGCCAGTTTTACTCATAAGGAATACAAAACAGAAAAGACATATTCCATGCCCTTAAGAAATTTAGTCTGTTATAGAGAGATATATTCAAGACTACTCTTAAGACCTAGAAAAGTGGTGACTGGGAGTGGAGGGAGTAATACATTGCCACCAACCCCCAGAGCATTTCCTCTGTCTTCCAACTCTTAAGAGTCTCATTGTTAATGTGTCATTCTGTAATTATTTCATGTTTATCATATACTAGACCCTGTTCTTGGTACGAGAGTACAGTGGTAAGCAAGACAGACACAGTTCTTGTCTATATATGGCCACCCACTCTCTTTGCAATACTTGAGATAACTTTGGAGGATCACTCACTTTTTTCTCTTCATTAAGAAGAGGTAGAAGACTGGTATAAATTATAAAATATGACACTTATAAAATACTAAATAAGAACAAAGTTCTTTTTAAAGTCTTTTAAGAGTTCAGAAATGTTTACATTTTAGTCTAAGTTTTAGAATATATGTAAATTTTTACTCAGTAATTAAAAAATATTGTGTTAGGTCCTGGACATACAGTGATGAACAAGATACTAAGATCTCTCCTCTCATGATCCTTTTATTTTATTGGGTGAGGTAGACATTAAACAAGTGACTAAATAATTAAGCATTACAATTCAGATAACGATAAATGATACTCCACAATTTTTAAAAGGGAAAGGGAGGCAAGTGATGGTGGGTAGGGTAACCTTAGATAGGGTGGCCAGGAAAAGCTTCTCTGAGAATCTTCTCTGAGGAGATGACATTTGAGTGCCGACCTGAGTAATAAGAAGCCAGCTTGAGTCATGATCTCCTGGTGACACACATGAGGTAGAAGGAACAGTAGGTACAAAAAATCTGAAGCTGGGAATGAGTTTGCGGTATTTGAAGAATACAGGATCCCAGTATGCTGGAACTTACGGAAGGAAGTAGAGAATGATAGAAAAGTTCAAGCAGGAAGTAGTTCATGTATTACATATTTAGTCATGGCAAGTAGTATCCTAAGTGCATGAAAGCTGATGAGAGGATTTTATGCAGAGAATAGTGCAATCTGTTTTTTTTTTTTTAATACCCTGGCTGTTGTTGGAACAGTGGATTGTAGGGGGATATGAGTAAAAGCAGGAAAATTAGTTAGGCTATTGCAGAAGTTCAGTAGATAATTCAAGGCTCTTGCTCAGATGATGGCAATGGAAGATTTTTTTTTGTAAGTAGATGGATTTAAGGCATTTTTGGATATAAAACTAGTAGGCCTTGCTTGCTGATAGATTCAATGTGGAGGGGAAACAGAGGAATCAAGGATGATTCCTTTCAGTCTAAAGCAGTTCTTCTAGTATTTATTATACCACAGGTTTGTGTGTAATGAATTTTCTCAGTCTGTGTTTATCTATGAATGTCTTTATTTTGCCTTCTGCTTTAAAAGATGGTTTTGCTGGAAATAGAATGTCTGGTTTACAGTTTTGTTTGCTTGTTTTTTCTTTCATTGTTTTGAATATGTTAATCCATTACATTTTGGACATCAGCCATTAATTATATTAATGTCTGCCTGTACGTAAGTTTTCTTTTGTTGGTATTAAGATTTATCCTAGATTGATTCTGTCACTCATTCACTTCTCCTGTCTCTCTGACTTTTAACAGTTTGACTACGTATATAGTGGATCACTTCATGTTTGTCCTACTTGGGCTTTGTTGAGCTCACATAGATTAGTTAGGTTTGGGATGTTTTCAGCCATTATCTTTCCAAATACTTTTTCAGTCCCTTGATTCTCTCCTCCCCTTCTAAAATGCCCATTTCACGTATGTTGAAATGATTGATGTTATTATTCTCTTCTCTCTGAAGCTCTATTTACTTTTTTCTCTGATTATCTTTATTTGTGCTCTAGTTTCTCTATTAAGATTTCCTGTTGTCTGATTCTTTGTCATTGTGTTTTTCTTTGCGTGTTTAAACACAGGCTGCCTCATCCTAGCAACACTACTATTTTAACCATGTGGGATAGGTCATGGCAGCAGCCATAAGCAAGAATAATAGACTCTCATAGTTACTACTACCTAAAGTTCAGTAGTCACTAATGACTAAACACTTCCCAATATGTTGTTTGCCTGTAGTTAGTTTCCAGAGCCTAGTTTCTGACCATTTTGTGTCATTTTATACTTGTTTGTAGGGAGGATTGGCCAGCCTCTTTACTTCCTTTTCCAGATATCTCAATCTTCTCATAAAGATTTTATTAGGTTTTCTTCTAGAAGTTTTATAGTTGTAGTGTTTTTCTTTTAGATGTTTGAACCATTTTGTGTTAAATTTGTGTTTGCTTTAAGTTGAACTTCAAGGTTTATTTTTTACAATATGGATGGATATCCAGTTGTCCAGTACCATTTATTGAAAAGTCTGCCTCTCCCCAGTCACTTCCTATATCAAAAATCATTATATGTGGGTGTTTTTCTAGGCTCTTATTTTCCATTGATTGCTGTGTCTGCCTTTATGACATCACTACACTGTCTTGTTTACTGTGCTTTATAGAAAGTCTTGATATCAGATATATAAATGGTTCATATATTTTTTGGCATTTCCATACAAATTTCAGAGTTACTTTGTCAATTTTTATTTTTAAAAAAAGTTCTACTTGGATTTTTATTGGGATTACATCAAATTTATAGATCAATTTGGACACAATTGATGTCTTATTAACAAATTTTAATTCATGAGCTTGGTGTATCTCCATTTCAGTTGGTTCTTCTATAATATCTTTCAGCGTGTTTTGTTATTTTCTGTGTATAGGTTTTGTACACATTTTATTAAAACTAAAAGTTTTTAGATGCTACTGAGTATGGCATTTAAAAATTTTTGTTATCCATTGTTTTATTGCTAATAGTTATAGTGATCTTGTAACCTGCAAACTTGCTACATTCACCTATTAAATCTAGTAGCTTTTATGTAGTCTTTAGGATTTTCTACCCACTCAATCATATTATCTACGAATAAAAAGAGTTTTAATTTCTTGTTAATTTATATGCCAATTTCTTTTTCTCACCTTATTGTACTGCTAGGACCTCTGGGAGATAGGCTAATAGAAATGTGAGAGTGAATTTCCTTGCCTTGTTCCGGATCTTAAGGAAAAAACAGTGATTCATTCACCATACAATATGAAGTTAACATTAGCTTGTTCATGGACGCTCTTCATCAGGTTAAACATGTTACTTTCTGTTTCTATTTTGCTAAGAGTTTTTTTTTTAAAATCATAGTTACTTGCTGATTTTTTTATTTTTCTTAGACGGAGTCTGGCTCTATCAACCAGGCTTTAGTGCAGTGGTGCAATCTCGGCTCACTGCAACTTCTGTCTCCCAGGTTCAAGCGATTCTCCTTCCTCAGCCTCCCGAGTAGCTGGGACTACAGGCATGCACCGCCGTGTCCAACTAATTTTTGTATTTTTAGTAGAGACAGGGTTTCACCATGTTGTCCAGGATGGTCTCGATCTCTTGACCTCATGGTCTGCCTACCTTCGCCTCCCAAAGTGCTTTGAGATGGGATTACAGGTATGAGCAACCGTGCCCAGCCACATGCTGATTTTTATCCAACAATTTTTCTATACTTACTAATAGTTTGTTTCTCTATTATCACTTTTCTTATTCTTTTCCCCTGAACTATCTAATCTGCTATAAATCCCATCTAATAAATTTTCTCTTCTAGATCTTATATTTTTTTCAGTTCTAGAAATTCAACTTTTTGGGTTTTTTTTGAGACAGAGTTTCACTTTTGTTGCCCAGGCTGGAGTGCAGTGGCACAATCTCAGCTCACTGCAACCTCCGCCTCTTGAATTCAAGTGATTCTCCTGCCTCAGCCTCCCAAGTAGCTGGGATTATAGGCGCTCACCACCATACCCGGCTTATTTTTGTATTTTTAGTAGAGACGGGGTTTCACCATGTTGGCCAGACTGGTCTCGGACTCGTGACCTCAGGTGATGCACCCACCTCAGCCTCCCAAAGTGCTGGGATTACAGGTGTGAGCGAAATTCCACTTTTTTATAGAAGTTTTTATATCCTCCATTTTGTTTCTGTCTTAAATACCTGTCCTAAATTCCTTGACTGCTAATTGTAGTATCTCTATCATTTGTTTATCATTTTCTCTATCATCTTATCATTTTGTTTCTGTCTTAAATACCTGTCTTAAATTCCTTGATTGCTAATTGTATTATCTCTATCATTTTTGTGGTCCCTTTTTTTTGAGATGGAGTTTCACTCTTGTTGTCCGGGCTGCAATGCATTTCAGAACCACAGCTCACTGCAACCTCTGCTGCCTGGGTTCAAGCGATTCTCCTGCCTCAACCTCCGGAGTAGCCTCCAGAGTAGCTGGGATTACAGGTATCCGCCACTACACCCAGCTAATTTTTTGTAGTTTTAGTAGAGACAGGGTTTCACCATGTTGGCCAGGCTGGTCTCGAACTCCTGACCTCATCTGATCCACTTGCCGTGGCTTCCCAAACTGTTGGGATTACAGGCGTAAGCCACTGTGTCCGGCCTGTGGTCCATTTTATTTACTGATTTTCGTTGCAATTACAGGTCATAATTTTCTGCTTCTTTGCATATGTAATACTTTTTAATTTAGTGCTGAACACTGATTTTTATGGTTTTTGAGCATTTGAGTTTTCTTCTCTTCCTTTGAAGTGTATTGAAGTTTGTTCTTCTCTTCCTTTAAAGTGTATTGAAGTTTGTTTCAGCAGAACTGGAACATGTGTCAGCCACTTGTAGATCCCTGGTAGCTCTTTGCCCAGCCTTTTGGAGTTTTTATCTACATATATACAGTTTAGTTTTCAGCTATAGATTCCAAATTCCAAATCTACATAGGGATTTGTGTAAATTTTGAAGCTGTTTATTTTTCTTCCATATGATTCTTTGCCACCTCGAACACTAACCTCCTTCTCTTTAGCTCTGCAGTACTGCCTTGCTTTGCTTAAGTTGCTTCTTTCTGCACGACAGTCAAGTTGTCTTCAGATAGAATCGTCTCATTTGTTTTTTTCTTTTTCAGGTCTAACAGTCTATGCTTTTTGTTGTCCAATTTCTGAAAACACTTGTTTCTGATATTTTGTTCATGTTTTGAGATGGTGGTGCTGGGAGAGTTGCTGCAGTATCAGGTACTCCACTGCGGCCACATGCAGAAGTCTATTAACAGCTATTTTAAGGATTCAATAAAATATATAGGCCCCTTCACACCCTCTTTTTCTTTAGTGATTTATTTTCCACTATTCTCCACTAAACCTGTTTCAGACTTCTTTAGCTCAAGCTACTAAACTCGCCTCTTCTTTTCTTGCTGCCGGTAAATGATCTTGCCTTCTACTTCTCTGAGAAAATAGGAAGTTGCCTTGTGGTACTCCACCAAATTAATACATTTCTTGTCCCTAACTTAATACTTGCTCAATTCTATACCTGTTCTTGTCTTCTTTCCCTTATCTCTCAACAGAAGAGTTGTCCTTCTGCCTGTCTGAATGCTGATCTCTCTCTGCCTACCCTCTAGGTCTCATCCATTCCTATCTCAGAATTCATGTTATGATTCATTCTCTTTCTCCTACTTCTTTATTTTCTTATTTTTTACTAGCCTATTCTCATGAATAGTTAAATGCTTAATTTTACCCCCATATTTAAAAAAGAAATCCTTCCTGAAACCCACAACCTTTCCTCTAGCTACCACTGTATCTTCTTCCCTTTGAAAGAAGAAAGTCAAAGTTTAGTCAAAGTGTTGATTGAATTAGTCTCATGCCTCACCTTCCATTCAGTTTTGAACCCCAGTAACAAAAATCTTTAATACCACTCCTCTGAAACTTTTATAAAGGATACCATGACCCCTCACTGCTGAATATAATAGGTAATATCACTTCCAAATGACAGCCTTTTTTCAGTTCACTCTGTTGACCATTTCCATACACACACTACCCCCTCATCCCCCCAGTTTGGTACATTCTCATTTTTAAAATTCCTTAAGATGTCACACTATCCTGGTTTTCCTGTTACATTTTAGGCCGTTCCTTCTCACACCCTTCAAGGGTGTCTGTTGCTTTGCATTTTGTCTATATTTGTCCAAAATAATCTCATCTACTTTGATGGTTTCAATTAGTCTCATTATACCAATGACTCCTAATTATATGTCCCCATCCTAAGCTCTAGGCCCATATAATCCAACTCTTTATCAGCTGATCAGTTTTACCTGGATGTCACATAAGTACTTCAAACTCAACTTTTCCAGAGCCAAACTTGTATCATACCCCCACTTCTATAACTATCTGTATTAGTCTCCTATTGCTGCTATAACAAATTAACATACATTTAGAGGCTGCATAAAATAACACAAATTGATTATTTTAGACTTCTGTGTGCCAGCAGTCTGACATGGGTTTCACGGGGATAAAACTAAGTTGTTAGCAGTGCCATGGGTTTTTTGTTTTGTTTTGTTTTGTTTTTTTTCTGGAGACCCTAGGGAAGAATATGTTTCCTTGCCTTTTTTAGCTTCCAGTAGCTGCATCTTCAAAGCCATTAATGGCTGCTTGAGCCTTTTTACATTGCATCATTCTGACAGGGCTCTTTTTTGTAGTCAAATCTCTTTCAGCCTCGCTTTTATCAGGATACCTGAGTATACATTGATCCTACTCAGGGAAGCCAAGATAATCTCCCCATCTTAAGGTCCTTGATTTGGTCCCATGCCATGCAAATTTCCAGGGGTTCAAAGATTAAGACATGAACATTTCTGGGGTCATTATCCTATCATACTATCTTAGTGAATGGTACTCACTCATGTAACCTAAAAACCTAGAGGTCAGTCTTGACTCTTCCTCAGCCTGCTTTACAACTAGTCAGTCACCAGATCCTATCAGTTCTGACTCCTTGGTTGCTCTATTTTTGTGTATTCCTACTGCTACTGCATTAATCCAGATCATAATTATTTGAGATACTGCAACTCTTTTTCTGCTTCTAGTCTTTCCACATTCGTTCTCCACACTATCATCATAGTCGTCTTTATAAAGTTCTGTTTATTTCACACCTTTGCTTAAAACCTTTCATTGGCTCCCCATTGTTCTGCCTTATGGTGTGGAAGATTCTTCATACTCAGACCTTACCTTTTTTGTCCAACCTCATCTTTCTCCACTCTCCCCACAGCCTATCAGCAAACTGTGGAATAGAAGACAATATTTACTCCCTCAATCTGTAAGAGCATTATCCATGGAACTTTCTGTGGTGGTAGAAATGTTTTATATCATATATGCACTATTCAATATGGTAATCAGTAGCCATGTGTGGCTACCGAATACTTGAAATGTGGTTAGTGTGACTGAGGAATTGAACTTTTAATTTTGTTTAATTTTAATGAATTTGAAGTTAAATAGCCACATGTGGCTAGTGGTAATGATTTAGACAACAGAGATCTCGAACAGTGCTTCTCAACCAGAGGCAATATTTGCCCTCCACGCCCCTAGGGGACATTTGACAATATATGGAGACATTTTGGGTTTTCACACTTGGTGAGTTCTACTGGTATCAGATGGGAAGAGGCCAAGGATGCTGTTTCAGCATCCTCCAAAACAGGATGTCCCCCGCCCCCATAACAGACTTAGCCCAAAAGGTCAGAGTGCTGAGGTTAAGAAACTCTATTCTAGACTGTTCCTTCTTTGTTCGTAACACGTACTTATAGTTTAGGATTCGTCTTAGATATCAACCCCTCTGGAAAGCCTTCTATGATTTCTCAGGTCTGAATTTTATATTTTCTGTTCCATTATATCCTTACCTTATTTGTGTGATACAATAACCTTTATGGTAGTTATAATTGGCATTTTTATTTGGTCTTGGCTTCTTGAGTATAGGAACATATGCATTGGAATATACCCAGAGGCACATGAACGTGATCAATATTTGTTGAATGTATGAACGAATATAAACTAATGAATCAATCATTAAACATACTGCGGTTTAAAATAGAAGTGTTGCCACCTTAAATTTATACCTTTTAGAGATCATACACTTATAAAATATTTGGAAATATTTTTGGGAGTTACTCCTGGTTTGCCAATAAGTAAAGATAACTCATTCCTTTAGAAGGGAAGAACTTTTTTTTTTTTCTGTTTCTGCCATTCTTCCCTTTGCTCCTGCTCTACTTAGTTTAGTATGCCCCTTCCTTCCATACTCACCTGTTAAAAGATAACCAATCCACCCCACTCTCATCCCCAGAGTGCTCGTGGGGAACTAAAACTTTATTGCATAAATGCAGGAAGGATTTGAGCAGGTGAAGTGGGACAAAGAGACTAGAAACTAAAAAAAAAAAAAAAAAAAAAAAAGAACTGACTAGCATTATAGCAGAGTGGCTCAGAGCAGAGGCTATAGAATGAAACAGAACTGAGTTTGAATTCTTGTCCTGCCATTCTTTTCTGAATTCCCATAATTCTAACCTAACTTAGGTGGGTATAAAGAAGGATAATAGTACCTATTCCACTGAGTTGTCATATATATTAAATGAGATAATTAGTGTAAATAAAGTGCATAGCACATAAGCACACATGGCAGCTTTAGTTGAAGGTGTTATATGTGTAAATTCATAATGTGGATCAAAGTGACTTAATTTCCATAAATATATGTTTCTAAGTCTAAACATTAGTCAAGGATTGCATTTTATGTTCATCATCACAGAACTTACTGTTTAAAAATAAATGCTCACCATATGGAATTACTGAGGGCAGAGTATTGAAGTTCTTAAACATAAGCAGGTGGAAGATGGAGAAAGTTTGGAATCACCTGGCTAAAGCCATCCAAGAAACTGGAAGGTGCTTACTGTAGAACACTTCATGCTCCCTCCCTCTCCAGGCCTTTGTAGGTGCTATTCACTTTACCAGCAGTGCTCTTCTTGAGTTTCTTCACTTGCCTAAGTTCTACTCCTTTTGTTGCACTAGCTCAGAAGTTACCATTTTCGGAAATCTTTATCTACTAGGACTATGCATTTATCTGCAGATAATAGAAAATCCTAACTATAGAATGAAACAACTGGTGGCTTAAAGTAGTAAGAATTTGTGTCACCAAATAAAGAGTCCAAAGTTAGGCATTCAAGAGTATTGCAATAACTGCAATGCCACCAGAGTCCTAGTCTCTTTTTTATTTGCTATGTTATCTTTTGTTGTGTCACATCACTGATGGGCTGCTGTACCACTATGCCTTTAGTCCAAAGACTAAGGCAGGAAAAAGGGAAGAAGGGCAAACGGGCTTTCTTCTAGGGAAGCCATCTTTTTATTCAGGACACCTCCTTATATTCAGGAAAACCACTTTAGGAACTTCAACCTCCAGAGTAATGTCAACATGGCTACCCCTACCTGCAAGTGGAACTAGGACATCTTTTGTTTTCTAGTCTAAACCAGAGGAAGAAAAAGAATGTGGTGGTTAGCAACATATGTGTCATGAGACAACATATTAGTCATGCTGTCCAGTGTTAAGGGCCCCAACTTTCTTGTACTCTGTGTATATCCCTATCAAAGCTATTACCATGTACTATGCTATCGCCAGCTTAATTTGTTTTCTTCTCCAGAAATAAGTTTTGGAAGTAAGGGCTGGGACTTATGTCTCTATATCCCTAGTACTTTAACACTGTCTTTTCATGGAAGACACTCAGTAAATATTTACTGGATCGTTATTTACAAACAGTGATTATCAAAAAGTAAGTAAATATGCACATAATATCCCCTAAACAAAGTTTCTTTGTTTTTTATTGTTATTGTTAGTATTTATTAATTACTATGAGGCAGACAAAGGCTTCACATGTTTTATCATTCAGTCCTCATAATTTGCCTGTGAGGTTAATGTGTCATCATTGTCATTTTGCAGATGAAGAAACAGACTCAGACAAGTTTAAGTAATTTACCTAAGGTTTTAAAACTTACTTATTGGTAGAGTTAGACATTTAATTCAGATAATCTGACTTCAGATCCCAGACTTTTAAAAAACTATGCTATATCATGCTTTACAGATTTTCTGAAGTATGAGCTTATAATCAAGAAAATGTTCCTTATTTTTCCAAATAGAAAGTAATCTGAAATGAAAAATTAAAAACTGGACTCATCTTACTGAATTTTGGTAACCAATAATTGTAAACACAGTCTGTTTTTATAAGCAGGTTGTCTGAATGCCATTTTAAAAACTTACAGTGTGCTCACTAAAGTGAAATAGCTACAATAATGTTAGATATTTAAGTTGATTCCAATTATGAAGACAATATGAAATCTACTAGAAGTAAAAAATATAAAGTACTTTTCTAGTTTTAAAGCTATGAAAAAATTTATCTGTTTATTGGTAAAGACAAATGAAAATATTTGTAGTAGCATAAATATGAATAGATTTTTTTGTTAATGTTTTAGTGCTTTTGCAGTGAAAATGTAATTTTTAACAATAAGCAGCATATCTTAAACTAAATTTCTTATTTGAGTTGTAACATTTTTAGATGTATAATGTCATAATACACTTGTAAAGCTGATCCAGTTACATTTTTCATAATTAGTTTACTAGTGAGGGTAATATTTTACCCTTGATATATCCAACACCAGAGCATTATTAGCTAAACCCAGCTGAGTGTAAGTTTCTCAGTCTATATTACCGAGTCCCCTTATTTTACTTCAGTTACGTTGGTCTATCGGAGAGGTATAGTTAGGGACTAAAATGTAAGAGAAATAACTTTTTTTTTCCTTGAGACATCGTCTCACTCTGTCACCCAGTTTGGAGTGCAGTGCCATGATCATAGCTCACTGCAGCCTCAAATTCCTGAGCTCAACTCAAGTGATCCTTCTGCCTCAGCCTCCTGAGAAGCTGGGACTATAGGTGCACACCACCAAACCCGGCAAAAAAAATTTTGTTTTTTTGTATGGATGAGGTTTCATTATGTTGCCAAGGCTGGTCTTGAATCAACTCCTGGCCTCAAGTGATCCTCCTGCCTCAGCCTCCCATGAGAAAGAATTCTTAACATGTGGTGTACAAAAGGCCTAGTCTGCTGAGAGTCAACCAAAGGAGGATGGGAAATAGTAATCCAGTGTTTCCCAAAATATGCTCCTTGGAATAGTAATTCCATAAAATAGGAATATGTTATGCAAAAGGTTCCGTAACCAGGCATGGTAGCTGTCGCCCCAGCTACTCAGGCTGGGTGGATTACTTGAGCTCAGGAGTTCCAGACTGCAGGAGCTACAATTGTGCCGCCACAGTACAGTCTGGGTGACAGAGCAAGACCCCATCTCTTTAAACCAAAAAAAAAAGTTCCATAGTCAAGTATGTTTATGAAATCAATTAAAAGATGTCTTAAATGCTTTATCAGCTGCTACATGTCATCAACCTTATTTGTGCAGTATGTTCCAAAATTTTTTTGCTCTGAATTCCTCTTCACCCTTTTCCTCATACAACTTCTCATGAAACTGGTGTTATGAAACACAATATTTATGAAATAGTAAGGTCTATAGGGCAAGTTTCTAGCATAGAAAGAGAAATTACTTTTTACATATTATTCATAAGTAACAGGATGTTGAGAACTTCCTGTTTATATTACTGCCTTCAGGTGTGTATACCAACAGGAAGCAGTCTCCCAACTAATTCTAATGTTTGGGTCCCCTAAATTGACTAGTTTTGCTTTGGAGTTATTAGAAAAAATAAAGGTTAAGAGGGCTATATATTTTGGTTCCCTTTAGCAAGGCTAATGTAAAATTAAATAACATTTAGCTTGCCAGGAATTCAGCTGAAAACAAGAGAGAAGTATTTCTATCTCATGGATTCAGTAATTCAACGCAATCCTAGTAAGATTTTAGAAGAGTAGACAACCTAGGCTGGTTGCCGTGGCTCATGCCTGTAATCCCAACACTTTCCGAGGCAGGAGAATCCCTTGAGCCCAGGAATTTGAGACTAGCCTGAGCAATATAGGGAGATCCCATCTCTACAAAAAATAAAAAATCAGCTGGGCATGATGGCATGAACATGTATTCTCAGCTGCTTGGGAGGCTGAGGTGGGAATATCTCTTGAGCCCAGGAGGTCAAAGGCTGCAGTGAGCCATGAACGTGCCACTGCACTCCAGCCTGGGTGACAGAATGAGACCCTGTCCTATCACCTGGCTGCAGAGATCAAAGGCTTAAAACCAGGGATAAAAGAGGCTGAGTATTTTAAGTTCATTTAAGTCTGTATTACATACCTTCCAGGAAGAGTGTACCATCTTATTTTCTAGGCTTTCTAACCAGCCAGTGTTCTAAGAAAGCATTTTTATGTTTTGCCAGCTATTTCTAGGTTTAAAAAATGCAGGTAGCCTATATTTTTGGTAACTTAGCATACCCTAGTAAAGCATCTGCTTTACAGGCCATGCTATGCTCAGCACCTGGAAGGCCAAGTAAACTCACCTGGTCAAAAATGGAACGTGTCTAATGAGTTCCTTCTCATTGGTACGTATATGGCTTTCTGAATTAAGTCAGCTCTACTAGGGTAGGGTTTATTCATGAGAACTGACCAAAGGAGGATTTTCTAGGACTGTCATTAGGAGAGAAAATTTGAAAAATGATGTGGGGTTACCAGAATACCTGTTGCTTCTGGAGGATTAAGGGTATTGTCACTTCCTGAAACTAGGTAACAGATGCCATCATTTAGATAATTGTGTAGTGAGTCAGGTTCCTTCCAGGGGAGAAGTCTTAGTGATGTCCTCTTGCAGGGGAATATAGTAAAAAACTTGTAGTTGGTATATTTTAAGTTTTAAACACTGATTATGTAATCCTTTAAAACAGGGGTTCCCCAGGTATGGTTCATGGCCTGTCAGGAACCGGGCCACACAGCAGTAAGTGAGCAGCAGGCGAGCAAGCATTACTGCCTGAGCTCCGCCTCCTGTCAGATCAGCAGCGGCATTAGATTCTTATAGGAGCACAAACCCTATTGTGACCTGAGCATGTGAGGGATCTAGGTTATACGTGCCTTATGAAAATCTAACTAATGCCTAATGGTCTAAGTGGAACAGTTACGTCCCAAAACCATCCCCATAATCCCCACCCCATCCATGGAAAAATTGTCTTCTGTGAAACTGGTCCCTGGTACTGAAAAGCTTGGGGACCATTGCTTTAAAAGACTTTTTCTTTCTACCTTCCAACTCTACTGGCACAGTGTTTGTACTCCTGAGGCAAATGATCAAAATTAACAGCCTAAGCTGTGTTCTCTAAAAACTGTCCTACTTTAGTGAACAGCAAAGCCTATTATGAGATAAACCTTAAGAACCAACTTTCTGGGCACACATGAGTTGTCCATTACAAAAATCTAAAACCTAAAAAAGAAAAAAAATCGCGGCAGAGGTACTAACTACCCCATGTGAAAAATCCAATTTTAGCATAGTTAAAATCAGGCAAAGGAAGGCAGTGCAAGCAGTCTGTTGGTAGGAAGTCTGTTCATGTATCATGGTTATCTGTGTGGAATTTCAGTAGTACCTGAGTTCTCACCAGGATCCTATCTGGGACACTGCAATAGATATTATTTCCCTGGGTATAACCTTCCTAGTCTCATCTCCATCTTGGCTTAATGGAATCTTATTGGTATGGCTTGCTCCATATCTAAGTGCTGTATGTTTCACAGATCTTGGATATTAAAACATATGATTGCTCAGATATAGTCTGGATGGTAATAACAAACAGGTGTGGTCCAGCAAATCAAGCATCTGGTGCTTATGGCCCTGGAAGGAATCAGCTACTGACCCTGTAGATGGACCAGAAGGGCTAAACTTGAGACCCACAGCTAGATCTCTTCCACAAAATTGTTTTGTTTGGCCCACACTGATGTTCTAAAATTTTTGGATTGGTTGCCATATTTTAGAAAGAGGAAAGTTCACAGAAAAACTTAGGTATTTGTTTTCTCTTTTCTCTTGAAAACAGGACACTGAACCCTTGTTTGCGCATGACAGCAGTTGAACCTAAGTAGTGGTTATTCCTTTTAAACATGACATGCACTCTTTAATCCTCTTAGTCCCCACCATGCTTTTACCTCATCAGATTTTTCTTACCTATGTTCTACTGTACTCATGTGCATTACGTGCCTGGCGTTTGAGTTTGTGGCTTTTGTGTTAGATTATTTGGGGGCAAGGTTATTATAAGAGCTATTCTTTACAGGGTTGGGGACCCATAATGGTACATATGAGGATAGATAATGGGAAGAAAGCCTCTGTTTTTATTTCTTAGTAATATGGAGTCTTTACTGTCAGTTCCTGCTTTAGCTGCCATTACAACGGCCAGCCAATAGAAAGCAAAAATAGTATATAACAAAGAATAATGATAACTGTTTTGAGTCTCTGCTATAGATCAGCCACTGTGTAAAACATGTTGCCTTCTCACTTTCCTGTGAGACCATCCTTGATTACTCTATTTTAAATTGTGGTTTAACATACCCTCCCAACACTTTTTCTTCATAGCGTTTATCATCATCATGTAACATATGTTTTACTTTTAAATTTTATTGTATGTCTTCCTGTTACTAAAATATAAGATAGTGCCTAGAGCATAGTAGGCACTTGATGCTAGATGAATATATAAATGAATAATGTTGTTTAATTTTTAAACTTTCCAAGTCTGTCCCATGGTTTAGTGTTTTAAATCAGAAGCCAGTCTTCTTCATTTACTTACTGCTAAAGTGTTCCTGAGAAACAGACCTACTATTAGAATGGGGCCTTCTAAGAGGTGACACACTCCCAGCAATAAATTTGAGTAGTTCACTCCAGTAGTAATTCTTAACAATTACTTTCCTGCCCTCCAGAGATATATGCTGCATCTGTGAGGGGTTATGGATGTGTGGAGTATGCAATTCCAAAAAATTATCTTCTTCCCTTTACAAGAGAAAGCATGCTTTCTCACCTCAAATCCTTGCTTTAATGAATACTAAATGGTGACCAAGGTCAACTCACCGACACAGACTTGATTGAAACTAAAATTTTGTTTGCATTATCTAATTAAAATATATCAAATAAATAAATAACAAAAATTCACCTGTTACTGCTCGAAAAAGGCTCATGGGTAGAAGATCACATTTATTTTGTGATACGGCACTGGAGTTACTGTTAGTAAGATTTATCTCAGAATCTTATTTTTTCTTTCTATTCACTTAGTGGAGAAGAAATAGGCACTTTTCAAAATGAAGAGCATGTCTGTGCAGAATTTACTTGAATGAGAAAACTTGGCAGTGGGGCCAGATTTAAATAGCTTGTTTGGTTTTGTTTAGTATCACAAAAAGAAATAATTTATATAAGGCCATGCCATTTAAAGGATTGTGAACCTTTTACTCTTTCCTTTTTTTACATTAAACACTTGAGTTATTGTATCCTCCTTTAGTATGTGAGAAAAACATGGTTATTAATGTTTTTTTTTTCTCTCCTGTTAGGGACTCGAGTGGACTAAATTGCCACTGAGCCCCAAAAAAATAAGTTCTGGTAACTTTTGTGTTTCATGATTATAAACAATGCTCTAACCATTGTCAGCTAGCTTTCAAATTTATTACATTGTCTCAAAAATATGATGGGAATTTCTCATCATTACCAGAAAGAAATGCAATTTTCATTAATATGTTTATATTCAAAGAATGACATAATACACAAAAGTGTGCTCTGATGGAAACAAATGAATTCTTACAGTATTCTAATTTTTCTATCTTTGCACTTTAAGTCATTTCAAACTTGCAGAAAAGTAAACTCTAGGGGAGAAAAGAAGGAAAGGTTACTAGGAACAGAGAAAACAGAGACTAAAGAATTGACTTTTCCTCTCAATGGCCTACCTGTTTGTTAAGGCTGTAACTTTGTAATCTTGAAGAATCCAGTAGAAATCCAGTTTTTTGAAAGCATTGTGGCAGCTGGACTGTCAAGTACCATCATTTTTTTACATGCTGAAAAAAGTTAAAAACACAGTGACTAGAAAGATCTAAACCTTATCCTTCTTGCTGATACCACCACCCATCCCCACCTGCTAGTAGAACTGTGTGATCTTTTCAAATAGCACACAGAAACATTGATAATAACCTTGGCTTCTCCTGAGTGATTCAGAGTGAATTTAGGGGAATGTTACATGATGATCCTATGATGGTCAGTTTTTGTAGAATTTAACAATGGGAAGATGTGTTCTTAAGATGGCTCTCATTTGAATTCTATTTCAAGGGGACTGAAATATTTTGGCTTTGGTACCCTTTGGCTATTTGAACCATAGTTCCTACTATATGAGTGTTTTAGCAGTATGCCCTTGTCTAAGCATTTCATTTGGTTCTTACTTTGGCACTTATGAAGCCAAAGATACTATGATACTACGGTACTTTCTACCGTGTTATTCATTATCTCAGTTTCAGAGATTCAGCTTCCTTTTTTACTATTAAGTTCTAAAAAATTCATTGTAGTTGTGTTTCTTTCCGGATTTATCTTTTGATTTATCATCAATTTATGAACTCAGTTTCTTTAAAGTATTAAACAGGCAAATATAAATAGCTAAGAAAACCGAAATATATTTTAGAGCACATTCATAAAAATTACCAATGAATGTCCCTACTTTTTTCTTTTATAATGTAATATAATCATTTCTTAGTTTTATGTGCAGAAACTTCTCAATATTAAGCACAGAATCTACTTAGTAATATCTTACATGTCTATCTTGGAGTAAGAATTTGTCAGTGCTAATGTTGCAGCCCCTTGGGGCTTCTTAATATTGGAATTTCTCCAGGCTTGATTATAGTTGAGGGAAGTTCAAAGGGAATTTTTTTATTGTTTAGCTTGTTTTTAGGTTGCAGTAAATTCTCTAGGTCATCCAGCAGGATTAGGAAGAGAAGCATTGTGAGAAACAGGTTTTGGGTTTTGCTGAAATTTGCTTGTCAGCATTGCATCACTTTTCCTTAACTGTTCTCTAAGTACTGATGTCTTTCAAATTGACTCAGATCATACTCCTTATCTTTGAGCAGAATATTTTGAACAGAAAATTAAGCCATTTTCATTTATATACCTAATTCAATAGGTTTATAAATAAAAGGGCAAATCCTCACGATAATACAGTACAGTAAAAATTGCTCTCCCCCTAGAACTGAGAATAGAAAAACAATTTCCTCTTACATTGTTTATAGTAGGTAGCCCTTAAAAGAAAATCACTTATCCCTGCCACCCCCAGTGGTCCTCATAACAAGTTAGGAAACTGAAAATTGCTGAAAATTAAGAATTCTAAGCAACAAGCATGGAAAATAGAGTCCTCATACCTGACCTTTTTCTCTATCTTCCTTACTCAATCCTGTGGAAGAACTGCTGGGGCCTGAGAGAATATAATATCAGGTATGTTGATTGTTTCCATAAATTTAAAGAGGAATGATCTTTCTTTTTAATCCTTTGTAAATAGCAAGAAGTTGAGAAGTTTACAGACCTAGAGAAACTCTACCTCTACCTTCAGCTGCCTTCTGGTCTCAGCAATGGAGAGAAAAGGTATATCTATTCTTGTCTTTGCTATAATTATGTGGTCAGCTAAAACATGTTTTCATTCTATTAGTGATCAGAATGCCATGTCATCTAGTCGGGCACAACAAATGCATGCCTTTTCCTGGATTCGGAATACCCTAGAGGAACATCCGGAGACTTCACTGCCCAAACAGGAAGTCTATGATGAGTACAAGTAAGTAGTATGTGTAATATGGCATGCTGATATCACTCTAAATTGGTCCTTCCTTCTTTTGCAGGAGCTATTGTGACAATCTTGGTTACCATCCATTAAGTGCTGCTGATTTTGGAAAGATCATGAAAAACGTCTTTCCAAACATGAAGGCACGTCGTTTGGGCACAAGAGGCAAATCTAAATATCCTTTACCAGAATGGTGTTAGTAATATCTTTTGAATATTTAGACCTTAACTGTTTATTACATATTGCTACAGTGGACTAAGAAAAAAAGCTTTTGTTCATATGCCAACACTGCCCAACCTTGACTTTCACAAAACTGGAGATGGGGTAAGAATTCAGCCTTTTCTTTTTAATAAGTAACAAGTTAACATTTCCTTTTTTCTTTGCCTAGTTGGAAGGAGCTGAACCTTCTGGGCAGCTTCAAAATATTGATGAAGAAGTTATCTCTTCTGCTTGCCGTCTTGTGTGTGAGTGGGCCCAGAAAGTGTTAAGCCAACCATTTGACACCGTCTTGGAATTAGCCCGCTTCCTTGTAAAAAGTCACTATATAGGCACCAAGTCAATGGCAGCTCTAACTGTAATGGCAGCAGCACCAGCAGGTACAACATTACTGTGAACAAGCTAAAAACTGTTATTGCAGCTTTCCTTTCTGTTTATTTTCAGGAATGAAAGGAATTACCCAGCCTTCTGCTTTTATACCTACAGCTGAAAGTAATTCCTTTCAGCCTCAGGTGAAGACTTTGCCATCTCCAATTGATGCTAAACAGCAGTTGCAACGGAAAATCCAGAAGAAGCAGCAAGAACAGAAACTACAATCCCCTTTGCCAGGAGAATCTGCAGCAAAAAAGTCAGAAAGTGCTACAAGCAATGGAGTGACTAATCTTCCTAATGGAAATCCTTCAATCCTTTCTCCTCAACCTATTGGTATCGTTGTGGCAGCTGTCCCTAGTCCCATTCCGGTAATATAATTAAATAGTATTTGGCCTTATTGGTTAAATCTGATTTTTTGCTATCTTTTAACAGGTCCAGCGGACTAGGCAATTGGTAACTTCACCGAGTCCAATGAGTTCTTCTGACGGCAAAGTTCTTCCCCTCAATGTACAGGTGGTCACTCAGCACATGCAGTCTGTGAAACAGGCACCAAAGACTCCCCAGAACGTTCCAGCCAGTCCTGGTGGGGATCGTTCTGCCCGGCACCGTTACCCTCAGATCTTACCCAAACCAGCGAACACCAGTGCACTCACCATTCGCTCTCCAACTACTGTCCTCTTTACTAGTAGTCCCATCAAAACTGCTGTTGTACCCGCTTCACACATGAGTTCTCTAAATGTGGTGAAAATGACAACAATATCCCTCACACCCAGCAACAGTAACACCCCTCTTAAACATTCTGCCTCAGTCAGCAGTGCTACAGGAACAACAGAAGAATCAAGGAGTGTTCCACAGATCAAGAATGGTTCTGTCGTGTCGCTTCAGTCTCCTGGGTCCAGGAGCAGCAGTGCGGGGGGAACATCTGCTGTGGAAGTCAAAGTGGAACCCGAAACATCATCAGATGAGCATCCTGTACAGTGCCAAGAGAACTCTGATGAGGCTAAAGCTCCCCAGACACCTAGTGCCCTTTTGGGGCAGAAAAGTAATACAGACGGAGCACTGCAGAAACCTTCAAATGAAGGTGTCATTGAAATAAAAGCAACTAAGGTCTGTGACCAGAGGACCAAATGTAAAAGTCGCTGTAATGAAATGCTGCCAGGCACGTCAACAGGCAATAATCAAAGCACTATCACTCTATCAGTTGCTTCTCAGAACTTAACTTTCACCAGCAGCAGCTCACCACCTAATGGTGACTCAATCAATAAAGACCCTAAATTATGCACTAAAAGCCCAAGAAAACGACTGTCTTCTACATTGCAGGAGACCCAGGTGCCTCCTGTAAAGAAACCAATTGTGGAACAGCTTTCAGCAGCTACCATAGAAGGGCAGAAACAAGGCAGTGTTAAGAAGGACCAAAAGGTTCCACATTCAGGGAAAACAGAAGGTTCAACAGCAGGTGCTCAGATTCCTAGCAAGGTATCAGTAAATGTCAGTTCACACATAGGAGCAAATCAACCCTTGAATTCCTCTGCCCTTGTTATCAGTGATTCAGCTTTGGAACAGCAAACAACCCCATCATCATCTCCAGATATAAAAGTAAAACTTGAAGGAAGTGTCTTTCTCTTGGACAGTGATTCAAAGTCAGTTGGCAGCTTTAATCCAAATGGATGGCAACAAATCACTAAAGATTCTGAGTTTATATCTGCCAGTTGTGAACAACAGCAAGATATCAGTGTTATGACAATTCCTGAGCACTCTGATATCAATGACTTAGAGAAATCTGTTTGGGAATTAGAAGGAATGCCACAGGACACATATAGCCAGCAGCTACATAGCCAGATACAGGAATCTTCTTTAAATCAAATACAAGCACATTCTTCAGATCAGTTACCTCTGCAATCTGAACTGAAGGAGTTTGAGCCTTCTGTTTCCCAGACAAATGAAAGCTACTTTCCTTTTGATGATGAACTTACACAAGATAGTATTGTGGAAGAGCTGGTGCTTATGGAGCAGCAAATGTCAATGAACAATTCTCATTCTTACGGCAACTGTTTGGGAATGACCCTTCAGAGTCAGTCAGTAACTCCAGGAGCTCCAATGTCATCTCACACTTCCAGCACCCACTTCTATCATCCAATCCACAGCAATGGCACTCCAATCCACACACCCACACCCACACCCACACCCACTCCTACTCCAACCCCAACCCCAACCCCGACATCTGAAATGATTGCTGGATCTCAGAGTCTGTCACGGGAGAGCCCTTGCTCCAGGCTAGCCCAGACTACACCTGTGGATAGTGCTTTAGGAAGTAGCCGACATACACCCATTGGTACTCCACATTCTAACTGCAGCAGTAGTGTCCCCCCCAGCCCTGTTGAATGCAGGAATCCGTTTGCATTCACTCCAATAAGCTCCAGTATGGCATATCATGACGCCAGCATTGTCTCAAGTAGTCCTGTGAAACCGATGCAAAGACCCATGGCCACACACCCTGACAAAACCAAGCTTGAATGGATGAATAATGGGTATAGTGGGGTTGGTAATTCATCAGTTTCTGGCCATGGTATTCTCCCAAGCTATCAGGAACTAGTGGAAGACCGTTTCAGGAAACCTCATGCTTTTGCTGTGCCTGGACAGTCTTATCAGTCTCAATCCAGACATCATGACACTCATTTTGGTCGTTTGACTCCTGTCTCTCCTGTGCAGCATCAAGGTGCCACTGTAAATAACACCAACAAACAGGAGGGTTTTGCAGTCCCTGCCCCTCTTGATAATAAAGGAACTAATTCATCTGCCAGCAGCAACTTCAGATGCCGGAGTGTGAGCCCTGCTGTTCATCGCCAACGTAATCTTAGTGGAAGCACCCTCTATCCAGTATCTAATATCCCACGATCTAATGTGACCCCCTTTGGAAGTCCAGTTACCCCAGAAGTTCATGTTTTCACAAATGTTCACACAGACGCATGTGCCAACAACATAGCTCAAAGAAGCCAATCAGTTCCATTGACAGTCATGATGCAGACAGCCTTCCCAAACGCTCTTCAGAAGCAAGCAAACAGTAAAAAAATAACCAATGTTTTGTTGAGTAAACTTGATTCCGACAATGATGATGCAGTGAGAGGTTTGGGAATGAACAACCTGCCCTCTAATTATACAGCCCGGATGAATCTCACTCAGATTTTGGAACCTTCCACTGTTTTTCCTAGTGCCAACCCACAAAATATGATCGATTCCAGCACTTCTGTTTATGAGTTCCAAACACCATCTTACCTCACCAAAAGTAATAGCACCGGTCAGATCAATTTTTCTCCTGGAGATAATCAAGCACAATCAGAAATTGGAGAGCAACAATTAGATTTCAATAGCACTGTTAAAGACCTGTTGAGTGGAGACAGCTTGCAAACCAACCAGCAGCTGGTAGGTCAGGGAGCATCTGATCTCACTAATACTGCATCTGATTTCTCTAGCGATATCAGGTTGTCTTCTGAGCTCTCAGGCAGCATCAATGATTTGAACACTTTAGACCCAAATCTACTGTTTGATCCAGGTCGTCAGCAGGGACAAGATGATGAAGCTACACTGGAAGAATTAAAGAATGACCCATTATTTCAACAAATTTGCAGTGAATCCATGAATTCTATGACTTCATCAGGTTTTGAATGGATAGAAAGCAAGGACCATCCTACTGTTGAAATGTTGGGTTAAATTGTGTTTTATAACATGTAGCACACTGTATCTAAAGACATATGTATTGTATTTGTCTTAATGGAAGTGCCTCCCGCAGCAGAAATACTATTAATTGTGACATTTTAAAAGCGTTTGCTGCAGAAGTGGTTTCTTCAGTAGGAAATGGTTAGACTTGCCTCAGTTCTTAACAAGTGTCTAAAGACAGTAGGCTGTAGAAGAACAAGTATTAGGTTTTAAATTTTATAATGTGCCCCATTTATTCACATTGATTGACTATCCAGCTGTTACAAGAGCAGTCGATCTTTATTTTGTGTAAGTTAGTTTCATTTCATCAGATGATCTGCACAGAACTCAGAATAAACCATCAATTTTAGGTATAGGCTGTTTTGTTGTTGGCATTATCTTTTAGATATAAAATCATAGCTAGGGTGAACTGTAGACAAGAAAGTCTTCCTTGAAACAGGGATAATATTCAGGTTATTATAAATATTTAGGCTTGAAGCATAGAGCTACTGTAGGGTGAAAAATCTCTGTAGGACTTTCTGGGGCTTCAGTACCATTTACACCCACGATGAAGGGCTTAAATAGAAAATAATGGAAAATTAAATATTACTTTAAGGAAAGCAAAGCTGCACTAAAATTTTTAAGGGAAAAAAAACAAGTAGCCATTTATATTTGTGACCTTGCATTAATATTTAAATGTTGATTTTAATATGGAGCTAGCACACATAGATGCGCAGGCACGCACACACAAAACAAGCAAATGTAACTCCAGGCATTTGTAATTTAATATAATAAATACAAGCATGTTAGAAAAATGCTTTATGTCTTATTATTTGTTAAGTTAGGGGAATGAGAAGGAAAACAAAAGCATTCTCTTAGTTTCATCACAATGGCTGCATGTACATATTGAGATTCTAACTGAGATTTACTTTGAAATTTTTCATTAAAATATTCCACAATAATCAGTTTTTTTCCTCTTCAATTGAGTGACTGACTCCCTCACTCCTCCTGAATATAGTAATGTAGTTTGATCATAGGATCCCTTTGAAAAACAGGAAGGAGGATAACATAAAAAACAACAAAAAACATTTCACCACCTAAGGTCTGAAGCCACAAATCTTTATATCTCTGATGAAACAAAGGGGATATCAATAGTACTTGAAGAAGAAGAGCATTTTATTACTTGCTTAATTTATTTATTGTGATAACCACAATTGCAAAAGAAGAACTCAGGATTTGTTTTAAAATGTTTCTCTCTATGGCTCCCATTTTGTTTTGTGAATAATTATTTATGAGTTGCATGTTGACACAAACCTACTCACTGGTTGAAAGCTCCATTTAAGTGAGTTTCAAGATCACTTTCAAAGAGATTTTTAAATTGCCATTGTTTTTAAAGCTAACATAAAACCATTTGCTATGCTACCTTGAACCTAGCTAAGCTTTCCTTTACCTTAGTAAGCCAATCAGAAGACTACAATCAATGAATATTTAGCAAATGTGCTGAAGGGTTTAATAAGGTTTTGTTGTTCAATAAATTTGCAAGGTAGGGTATTAACATATTTTGATAAATAAATGGTGCTAGAGTTGGCGCAGAGGTTTATATATTGATATGTCTTAGTTATTGGCATTTGTGTGTGTTTGCTGTTATCTTGATTTCATGATTTGTTAGGTATTTTTTTCTTGATGCTAGTTATTTCTTCACTGTACATTGAGACACAGCACTACTGCACACCAAAGTATGCAATACCCAAAGGAAACTGTGTGATTTCTCCTGACAAATGATGGGAGCCTTTCTTTATGAGATACTCTGAAAAGGAGATTTTGAGGCCATTCTAATCCCTTGTTTACATTATTAGCTTCCTACTAATATAAAAATAATGGAAATCTTTTTTGATAAAAATATTAAGACTGGAGGATTTTTAACCCCTTGTACAGTATTGCAGCAAACTCTTTAAATTTGGTTGAATTCGTCCAGCAAACTTTCTGGGGTTCATATATTGCACTAAATTTGTTGAACCTGTGGTAGGCACATCTCTTAGGATAAATGCAACCAATACAGTCCACAGATTAAACTTTTTAAATGTGTTTCATTATGAAAAGACAAAATGTCATCAAAGTGACAGATAAAATTGTCTTATGTAGCAATGTGCATTGATCTCAATGAGATATTTCTATTATTCTCTTACATGAGAATATTACAGCAGGAAGAATTAAGTTTAGTTTGCTTCACCATGTTAATACATGATCACAAAATGTGCATGAGTGTTATTGACTTATCTTGTACAGTACTAGGATTCCTGTAACCACTCTTTTTTTTCTTCGCTGTATTGAAACTGGTTCAGTGTTAACCAGGCAAGCATAGTTATTCACAGGTTATTTACTTTATGTTTACTAATTCTGCTTAGTTATTGTTGAATATGTTCTGTTCCAGATTATTTTTATTGTTTTGATGTTTAAAACATTTTGCATACTGTTTATCATAAAACTTCATGAAGTAAATAATTTTGCATATAATTGCAATAAGCACTGACTTTTGAACTGAAAAGAAGGAAAGTGTTTTTTTGTGCAGTGCTTCTGAGGTTCATATAATAGTCTTGTACTATAATGTGCTTTACTACACGATAAATGACAAAAACAAGCCCTGTTTCATGTTTCATTTAGTGCAAAAAGTCAGATTTCCCCAGTGTTTTGTTGTCTGTTGTACCTGCTGAAACTACAGTAGTTGAATATTGCGGTAGCATTTCAGTTCTCTTTTTTTATTAAAGTGCTCAAAAATTGTTTTTTAAATGTTTTCAAAAACAATTAAAAACATTTTATATTAAACTGACTGGATCTGAAGGTGTTTTATGGGACATATTTTATATAGGCAACACATTTTGTAAACAGACCCAATGTTATTCTTCCTTTGATGTCATTAACTTTAGGGAGTGAATAAAAATGAGCAGAAGGCAGAACAGTGCTGCTGATCTGCTGTGTGCTATTAATCCAGAAGAATACACAGATCTTAGTTCATTCATCAAAACTCTGTTGTTCACTTAAGATTATTACCAATGAATGGTGCATGGCATAGAACTTTATGTTGTCCAAAAAGCCATCTTTTTCTCTTTCACATAGTGTTTAAATGTTAGCCTATGGAGTACCTAGGTAAGTATATTTCTGGAGCTCTGAATAGAAAATGAGAAAATTTTAAGCATAGCTGTGTTCAAAAGCAGTATAGACATTTCCAGGTACCAGAAATAACAAACTGATAAGTGTAATGAATTTGTAAGCCAGAAGCTGGGCTACAGGTCTGGAAGCAGGCCGAAGTAGCCAGAAATGTCAGCTCCTGCAAAGTAATGAAACCAGGGTCTTGAATGGAGTTTCCTCACTCTTGAAACTGAGAAGCAACAACAACCAGTGCCAGGGACTATATATTGTAGACAGATCTTCTCAAACAGCCTACTCCTCTGTTTACATAGATCTTTGTAGATCTGTGATAGTTCCACTATCACCATAGATCTGGAGCCCTCAGTTTGAACAGGTGGTAGAAGCAATTACAAAAGGAAAGGAGTGGAGATTAGGAAGGGAGAGGTAAAGAGCAGGAAGGCTCCCATGAAAGCTGAGCCTGCAGATCAAAATTCAAAAGTACTTGAAGAAAAACTAATCCCAAGAAAGGCAATCAGTCACTCAAGAGAAAATGAAAGTAATGAACTACCTAGATAATACTATAAAATTAGTATGTTAGGATCCTCAGTGCTCAATGACATGGAAGGGTAAAATGTCAGAGCAGGCAAACATAAGAACCAGTGCATAGAGTCAACCAGTAAGAAATTCTGGGGGTGAAAATACTGTGTAACACCTGAGGTGATTTTGGTTTCAAGTAATTGAAAACCCAACACTGGCTTAAACCATAAGGACACTTACTTTTAGCTTAATAATAGTGGAGATAGGAGGTTCAAGGGTTCATTCAATGGTTCATTGTTTACAGGCACCAGATCCTGTTTGTGTTTCTGTTCCATCATCTTCAGCTTTGCTTTGCTGTGTCTATTACCTCATAGTCACAAGATGGCTGCCACAGCTCAGATGTTATACCCTCATAACATCCCAAGCAGGATAGTAAGAGCAGTTCTTAGCCTTTTATCAGAGAGAAAAAAAAATCTCAGAATCTTCCATTAAGCACTCCATACACACACACTGTTAGTCTCATTGTATTAAACAAAGGCTCATCCTAAGGCCAATTACTTAGCTTAGATCCTTAATTAATGCTTTATAGGTAGGAGGGGGGGCCCATTTCCTGGAGCATGTGGTCATTCATCTTAAATGAGTTCCATCACCTAGGGAAGATATTAGGGACTTGCTCTTTGGGAGGCAACCAGTAGTGGTCACTGCAAAAAATAGCTAGGTAAGATGAGTAAGATCTTGTACCCACCTTTGAGGGGCTTACAATCATAAAGAGTTAAGTACATGTTCTTTGTTAAGTGCCAACAGTATGTATACTACACTATGTAGAAGAAAAAATAAGAATTTGAAATCTGCCGAACTAAGTTTACTGGTGCTAACTGTTAACTGGTATCTTGCCTTCCCCCTATGAGCTGAAAAATCAGGTATTATTGAGTATCACAAATGCAAGTTGCCTCAGCTCCTACAGCATAAGAAAAGACCAAACTTTTTATTTTGTTAAATCTGAAGTACAGATTTATTTTGACATGCATTGTTATAAATGAATTTTTAAATAATTAAAGTTATAAATTTATGGATGGGATCACTTATTAATATTGCATCATCTGAAATTTTAAAAATATGTATGCCAGTCTTGTTGCTATAATCTGCTTAGAAAAAAGAACAAAACAAAAAGACTACATTTTTCAAGATTTGATTTTTAAGAAGTACTTAATTCTTGGAGAGGAGAAGAGAGTCATATAAATAAAATATATCATGAGAGTGATATTACTGTGGTATATAGAGTATTTCTTTGCATTAGACCCAGTGTTAGTTTGCATATATTCTCATGTCCTCATTGTAACAATTTTTAGCGAGTATTATTTTTCAGGTGAGAAAATTTTACTTCAGAGATTAACTGGTGGAGGTAACATAATAACAGGAAGAGCCAGGATTATCTTAATTTCAAATCCCACTTCATACCATTATGCTATACTTAAGATATGTGTTCACAGTGTACCTACTGCAGTTGTATGATCTGGTTGCTTCTTTGAAATTTTCATTCTGGTTTTAAATTTAGAATTGAGTTTGATTTTTGTGGAGTTCTTTATTTAACCTCCCATCCTTATATGTCAACAATTCTTTTTCATTTTTATTGCTTTTAGATTTACCTGTAGTTTGTAATTTTCCTCCAAATTACTTGAATCCTTTTCCCTCCCTTCTCTCCATAGAAATACCCTGATGTATTAGGAGAATGAAGATTTAAAAACAAAATTTTGTTTTCCACACAGCTTTTCAAGCATATTTCATACAGGTATACTCTAGTCATATTTATGTTTAAATCACTTAAAATGTCATCAAAATAAAAATGGGACTTTTTTTTTAACAGATGATAAAGTGCCTAAAATATGTCAGTCTCTGTACAAGGTGCTAGAGAAGACACCTGCCATTTTGAAATTTTGCAATATAATGAAAAAGACACAGTGAATGTCTTTGCAGGATGCAATGAGGTCACTATAGCAGAGGCGGATACTTACCAGTAGTATGCATTCTCCCCTTCTTCTTTACTGTAAAAGTCCTTGATTTTTAGCTGAGCACACAGCCATCTGACCAAAAGGCTGCATCTGCCAACTTCCCTTGCAGTTAAGTGGAGACACTTACCAAGTACTCAAAGAGATGTAACCAAAAGGTTTGGGTGCTACTTCTTTGCAGTGTTCTTGTCCTTCCTCTCTGCTGGCTGGAATGCAAATGTGATGGCTAGAACTCAAGCAGCCCTCCTGGACTTCATGTTAAAGACACATGCTGAGGATGATTGAGCAACAAGATACAAGGAGCCCAGGGCATGATGACTTTGGAAGGGAAGATGCCCAACTAGTCCTGACTGCTTACCTCTGGATGTGTTTTACATGAGAGAAATAAATGTCTTTCTGGTTTAACTCACATTTATTTTGAGTCTTATTTTGAGTCTCTGTCA